AGGCCTCCTCAGAAGCTGGCCGTGCCAGCCCCTCCCCTCTGCAGGCTTGCTGTCTTGCACCTCACACCTTATCAAACCTTGGTTTTTTCATTAATACAAAAATAATTCACACAACCTTTAGATCTCCTAGGAAAATTCCTATCTCTGCAATGCTCCAAATAGTTGACTGGCATTTGACAGCGTGTGGATGAACTGAAGTCAGGGACCACTGAAATGTAAATGCAGCAGAGGGAGTGTTGTTTGATGTTCTGTTCACTCACATCCCTCTTTCTCATTCTGAGCCCCCCAGGGGTCAGTAAGATGGAGGTGGGCAGAGTCTCACAGTGGCTCTTTTATCCTAGGGAGTCGAGGGGCACGCTGGGCAGCCGGGCCCTTTCTCACGACAGTATTTTCATTCCTGAGTCCGGACAGGACGCTACTCGGCCTGTGCGGGTGTTTTCCCAAGAAAATGTGTGTGATCGGATTAAAGCTCTGCAGGTAAATGTTTCCTTGGTCATGTCGCCTGGTGTGCAAGTCAAATATCCATCAAGAAGTTTTTAAATGATTTCTGCTTGGTTTATTTGATATGCTGTAAAGTAGAATCACATGTACATGACAGCTCCCCCAGGACACACCAAATGAGCTGCAGTGGGATCTCGACTCATTCTTAGATGAACAAAGAAGAGATGGCAGTGGAAGAGCTGGTGGCAGATGCACGTTCAGTTCAGTTCTCTGCACCACACCAAGATACTGAAGGCATTTCCAGCATGAATGAATTAGAGCAGGAGGATTTGTTGATAAATATCATTGATGAAAATAAGAGCACATGTTCTTTATTCCAATCTAGTTAAAAATACAGTGTAATGTGAAAATGGGGCCACCACCTCCTCCAGGGGGGCTTCCTGCCAAGCGGGGAGAGGATGCCGGCATGAGCTCTGAGGACGACGGGCTGCCCAGGAGCCCCCCAGAGATGTCTCTGCTGCACGACGTGGGTCCTGGTACCACCATAAAGGCAAGTGCGGCCTGTACCACTGCATGTCTTCATCCACACCTGCCCTGGAGGGTGCTGGAGCTCTGAGATCCCCTGTGTGTGCCCCTAAGATCTCCAGGCTGTGCATGGTGTGGCCAACTGGGTCACTGGAGCCTACAATCAGCCCTTGAGCTGTGTTTATTTTCATTCTTTGAGTAGAAATTCAGGTCTGGTTAGGAGACGTGGTTTTGGTGACTTTTTTTAATGAGGGTGATAGGTTGATAGAATCAACCCAGAATCAACCCTGTCCCTTGACTTTCCTGTCTGAGCAGATGACCAGACCCAGAACCCCATTAGAAGTAGGGAAACACGTTGTATCTGTTTTCCGTTGCCATGACATTTGGCCGGTGGGAGGGGGAAGTAGTGAGCATGTGATAGTTGAGGCTCTGATGGTCTCCGGTGCCTGAGTTTGTGACCTTGAGGTGGTGTTGGCCTAGGGGTAGTAATGTGCTGTATTGCTGGCAAACAGGGCAGCAGGGAAAGGTTGACAAGCAAGAGAGGAACTGATGACCTCAGCAGGGTGGAGGAACCAGTCCCAAACACCACCTTCTCCATTAGAATCCAAGAGGGGGGCCCCGAGGAACTCGGAAAAGAGCACGAGCTCTTTCTCGTGCATAAACAACATAGCTCGCGATGCTGCCACATTTTAAATTCTTTATGTTATTGTGGTAAGAACACTTAATGCCCATACACTGTACTTGCACATAAATGTTAAAAATAGGTGGTCATCCTTCCCATGTAGACAAGCCTGACTGTGGAGGATGGATAGAGTTGGAGTTATCTGTTATGCTGACATTTGAAAAACAAATAAAGGCCAGAGTTTATTTTTTATAGCCACACACCTTCCCCTGTCACCTCTGGCCTGCTCGAGGGGCCATTCACAGTGAAGGGGGAGCTTCGTTGCGACTCACTGCCTTGCAGATTCTGTGCTTCTCTGAATTGTGTTCAGAAGCCACTTCAGTGTGGACACCTATACACCCTGCCACACCAAATTTTTGTGTGTAGTTGTGAGTTCCCCGAACGTCACTGATGAAAAAGGCAAAAGGACTGTGGTGTGGCTGAGTGTGTGGGGTGGGGACTGACATGAAGCCGGCTAGAGAATTATTCTCTCCAGAATTCTGCTCTGGGGCGAAGCTGTCCCTGCTCATTCCAGGAGCAGGGTCTGAGGACAGTGGGCTACCCAGGCCTGCTCTCCAGCCTCGAGCAGAAGGGAGAAAGGATGAGGAGGATGGGGTGGCCTATTTCATAGACTTCACCGAGCCAACCCTGTACCCCTTTTAACACCTCCAAATACTCCTGTGTGCAGTTTCAGCGTCCCCCTCTCAGGAGCAGATGTGACTTAGTGTATTTCTGAGCTATGCAGTAGGAAGAGGTCTGTCATGAGCTGCCTCTTTCCTCATCATAGATGGACTCCCCCTCCTCCCATCCCACAGGTCTCTGACTCTCACAGCATCCCAGTTCTCTGCCTTTAGCCAGGACGGGCAGTAAGAGGAGAGGTAGTTTCTAACCCATCCATTGAAGAGCAAGCCTATCTCCAAACCCATGTGACACTATGAGGCACAAATTCCACAGCTGGCTCGGCTGGGCCAGCCTGACTTTATCTCTCACAGCACAACCACCTCCTGTGGTTGGTCCTTTATTTAAAAAAAAAAAGTTCTGAGATTTTATCAATTATTGGGTAATATGGACAATCTACCAGCTTCATAGGAAACCAAAATTTGGGCTTTTAAGACTTAAAAACAGAAAGGTAATCTTTAGTGTCTTCATCGTTTTGAAGACACAATGATTGCATTTTGAGGCCTGAAAGTTTTTATGCATAATTGGTTGATTAAGAGGGAAAAACAACACACCCTTTAAAATGGGCTTGTAGAATATGTGGTATTTGATGTAATAGTGCCTTAAGCCCCAAAAGTATGGGCTGCAGACTGTTTATACCTTACACTGACCCACAGGCTTACACACAGGCCCACATAGACAGAAAACTTTAAGATTATTGTGGAAAAAAGAGTCTTTAGTACCAAGTATTTGATGTTATAACCAAGGTGACATTTCCTGATAGAATAAGTTTTTCAGGAAATATATGGAATAATTTTTCAAATTTTATCACCAAGTGTGATAACAACTGATGAAAGTTTACCTGGTGGTTTTTAAGATAAAATGATGTCTAACTGGTCATATTCTAGTTGTCCTGCTATGAAGCAGGACATGCCAGGTAGAGTGTGATAAACTGGCAAGGCCAATGAGTCATTTTGCTCCTTGGTGATGCGGGAAGGGAAGATGGGGAGGGAACACAGATCTGGTGGCAAATGAACAAATACATGCCCCACAGCTCCGGAGGGAGGCCTCAGGCAGGCTTATCACCTCTTAGAATCTGTGTCCTGAGAGGGTTTTGGCTCAGAGGGTTTTGGGGGGATGAGATGAGATTGGGTAGATCAGCACCTCTCCTTCCCAGCAGGACCAGCGGCTTCTTTTCACCCCTCGAACAGCCAGGCCCCCCTGCTTCCTGTCCAGTGGTCCTTCCTGCATGCACTGCCCCCAGCCCACTCCTCAGCGGCTGAGCCCCTCTTTTTGAGGACACACATCCTAAAGCACCTGTCACTCAGGGCCGCCCATGAAAAGCTTCTGACCCCAGCTGTTTCCTTTGGGTCCTTTGAGCTGCCTTCCCTGCAACAGAGAGACACATGCTAGACTTTTAAATCCTCTGCTTTCAGAATCATCCAGAATCACAGATTTTAGGAAAAATTGGGTGACTGGAAGCAAGCCATGCAGAGCTGAATGTTCTGGATGCTGCCAGCCCTCCCATGAAGCCAGCTTCCCAGCCCTCACCTCCTCCCCATGGGCCCCAAACCACCTCACGTAGTTACATCACTGATCAACAACAGACACAATTCTCCTTGGTCATGAAGATGAGGGTCTTTCTGGACCCCAAGATCTCTCAGAGCAACAGTGGAAACAGAAGTGAGAGTTCTGAGGCCAGAGGAGTTGAGTTCCCTAGTTAGGGAGAGCTTGTACCTGGGGCACAGGTCAGGGAAGTTAAGCTCCATGCCAAGGTCCCCTAACCAGGGGCCACAGTGGGCCTGAGCCCAAGACATCTGCCCAAGCAGGACAGACGCAGGGCGGCCCACAGGGAGGAGGTCCTGCTGTGCATCCTTCAGAGCCTTCAGGGTATTGGGCTTTATTCTATAAAGAGGAGTGGTCAGGGGTATTATTGTCACAGGCACCGTGATCATTCTTACTGCACTTGCAAAGCAGCTGATCTTGTCTATTCTCATGAGTCCTAGGCAGTGAGATTTTCTTTTTAACCAAATGTTTATACATTGTTCCTCTAGACAAGGGTAAATATTACAGATTCTGTATGCTTATTTTTAAATGTACACATCCTGTTTGTGACCTTTAAGGAAGACTCTCTGGGAAAGGTATCGATTTCCCAATCTAAGGTGACTTCCTGAGTTGTCAGTGACCACAGTGAGAGCCAAAGCCACAGGCACAGATGTACTTGTTGCCAGGAGACTTGCGGCTTATTTTTAACATAATTTTTATTGCTTTATTCCCGTAAGTACCTGAGTAGCTAAAAGAGAATTCAAATAGATTATGTCCACTTTTAGCCCCCTTTCCCCCATTTTAGTAATTATCTCCTCCTTGTTTACACAGATAAACTTACACTTTTATTGGAAAATAGGAGAGACCTTCACATGAACAAGAAGAGGTTGTTCCTCCCGTATCGAAGCCCATCTCACCAGTACGATCATCCTTATGGTTCCCTGTCCGGGTTGCTCCGTGTGTTTGTTCCTTGTCCCACGAAGGTCTCTGTCGTGTCTCCAGACCACGTGAGCGACAGCACCGTCTCTGCCCGGATCTCAGACAACAGCCTGGCACCAGTGGCTGACTTCAGTTATCCTGCAGAATCCTCCTCCTGCCTGGACAACTCTGCAGCTAAGCACAAGCTCCAGGTCAAGCCCCGCAACCAGCGGTCGAGTAAGATGAGGCGGCTCTCATCGGTAATTGGGTTTCCTTCTCCACACAGAGGCAGGCGACGATGCTTTTTATCTTTATTTCTCTCAGCGCGCTCAGTCTGAATCCCTGAGCGACCTGACGTGCACCCCAGAGGAGGAGGAAAACGAGGAGAAGCCACTTTTGGAAGTCAGCCCAGAAGAGCGCCCCAGCTCTGGGCAGCAGGACGTGGCGCCAGACAGAGGCCCTGAGCCTGGGCCACCGGCGCCCTTGCCGCCACCCGGAGGGGCCCGTGCCAGACGCGCCCGCCTGCAGCACTCCTCCGCGCTCACGGCCAGCGTGGAGGAGGGGGGCGTCCCCGGGGAGGACCCCTCAAGCCGCCCGGCCACCCCGGAGCTCGCCGAGCCCGAGTCGGCCCCCACTCTCCGCGTGGAGCCCCCGTCCCCGCCGGAGGGCCCCCCGAATCCCGGTCCCGACGGCGGAAAGCAGGATGGGGAGGCGCCCCCCGCAGGCCCGTGTGCCCCGGCCACGGACAAGGCGGAGGAGGTGGTCTGTGCTCCCGAAGACGTCGCGAGCCCGTTTCCCACCGCCATCCCTGAGGGGGACACGACTCCCCCCGAGACTGACCCCGCCGCCACCTCAGAGGCGCCCTCTGCTCGCGACGGGCCAGAACGCAGTGTCCCGAAGGAAGCGGAGCCGACGCCGCCCGTGCTCCCGGATGAGGAGAAGGGGCCCCCAGGGCCGGCGCCTGAGCCCGAGAGAGAAGCGGAGACGGAGCCCGAGAGAGGAGCGGGGACCGAGCCCGAGAGAATTGGGACCGAGCCCTCCACGGCGCCCGCCCCGAGCCCGCCGGCGCCCAAGAGCTGCCTGAAACACCGGCCCGCGGCCGCCAGCGAGGGCCCCGCCGCGTCCCCGCCGCTTGCCGCTGCGGAGTCTCCCCCGGTGGAGCCCGGCCCCGGTTCCCTCGACGCAGAGGCCGCCGCCCCGGAGCGCCCCAAGGCCGAGCGAGCCGAGGCGCCACCGGCGGGCGCCGAGAGGGCGGCGCCAGAGCGGAAGGCGGAGAGGGGCGGTGCCGAGCTGCGAGGCGCGAAGAAGTTCTCGGTGTCCTCGTGCCGAGCGCGGCCTCGTCCGGGCGTCTCCCGCCCGCTGGAACGGGCCAGCGGCCGCCTGCCCCTCGCGAGGAGCGGCCCGGTCTGGAGGAGCGAGGCGGCTCTTGACGACCTCCAGGGTCTCCCCGAGCCCCAGCACGCGAAACCTGGCCCTCGGAAGCTGGCGGAGCGCGGCCCTCAGGACTCGGGGGACAGGGCGGCCAGCCCGGCCGGGCCGCGCAAGAGCCCTCAGGAGGCGGCCGCCGCGCCCGGCACGAGAGAGCCCTGCCCAGCCGCCCAGGAGCCGGCCCCGAGTGAGGACAGAAACCCCTTCCCCGTCAAGCTCCGGTCCACCTCCCTCTCGCTCAAATACAGGGATGGCGCCTCTCAGGAGGTGAAGGGTGTGAAGAGGTACAGTGCCGAGGTCCGGTTAGAAAGGTCGCTGACCGTGCTCCCGAAGGAGGAGAAGTGTCCCCTCGGGACGGCCCCCGCCCTTCGAGGCACCAGGGCCCCCAGCGACCAAGGAAAGGGGAAGGCCCGGCCCCCCGAGCCGCTCAGCTCCAAGCCGCCCCTGCCCCGGAAGCCGCTTCTGCAGAGCTTCACGCTCCCGCACCAGCCCGCGCCCCCCGACGCCGGCCCGGGAGAGCGGGAACCCAGGAAGGAGCCCAGGACGGCGGAGAAAAGGCCGCTGCGCAGGGGAGCTGGTAAGAGCCCGCCGAGGGTGCGGGAAGGGCAGTGTTTCTATAATCTTGTGCCTTTACCCAACAGAAAAGAGTCTGCCGCCTGCAGCAACAGGGCCTGGAGCTGATGGGCAGCCTGCGCCACCCTGGATCACCGTCACTCGGCAGAAGCGGAGGGGGACCTTGGACCAGCCACCCAACCAGGAAGACAAGCCTGGGGCACGGACCCTGAAGTCTGAACCAGGAAAGCAAGCCAAGGTGCCCGAGAGAGGCCAGGTGCTTAGAGCAAATACTTCTGTTCTGTGGGTAACTTGGCAGCATGTGTCTTATGTCCCAACAGGAGCCTGTGAAGCAAGCTGACTTTGTTCGCAGCAAGTCTTTCCTGATAACCCCTGTGAAGCCCGCTGTGGACCGGAAGCAGGGGGCAAAGCTCAACTTCAAGGAGGGGCTGCAAAGAGGAATCTCATTGTCCCATCAGAACTTGGGTATGAAATCTGCAAACATTACCACATACTTTCATGTTTCTGTTGGTTTTGTCTCCCTTCCAAGCAGCTCAGTCTGCAGTGATGATGGAGAAGGAACTGCATCAGCTGAAGAGAGCCAGTTATGCCAGTACAGATCAGCCATCCTGGATGGAACTTGCCAGAAAGAAATCTCAAGCTTGGAGTGACATGCCCCAGATTATAAAATAGGTGGGCAGTGTGCTGATAAAGCATGTCCACTACCCTGACAAGCCACTTAGTTAAAAACTGCCAGTGTATTGTGGCAAACAAACTGTGAAACTTAAAGATTGATTTTATCATCAAGTTATGACGAACTTGGGGAAGAGGAAGGAACCAGGCAAAACAAAGAGGATAAACACACAGCCATACTCCTGGGCCAGAGGGCCCAGAAACAAGAACAACATTGAAAAAGTCCAGGAACCAGTTCCTGTGCCCAAAGGTACGAATGTGTCTTTTCGAATTCCCTTGATAAAGAAGCCTCAGACAAGGAAGAAAATAGAAATGAAATTGGACACATAAATAGGACACCCAGCAAAGGCCAGAAGAGAAGCCCTTCTAGGAGAAGGGACATCTGTGCTTCCAGCTGAGATCAGCCCATGTCTCTGGTCGCTCTCTTGCCTGTGGATCCTGTCTTCTTTCATGTTTACTACGAGGCATGACATTCATGGCAAAACAGGGATGCCGTTTCCAAGAGCAGCTATAAAACAATCTGTTTTCCTAAAGACAGCCACTCTGAGAAGGAGATGAAGGAACACGGCAGGGTTCATCAATTCATAGACTGTTTCCAAAAATAATTTTTAAACTTTTCCACTAGGCATCTGTGTCTTTAACCACTGCACAATGCATTGCCTGTTTAATAAAAGGTTTCAAACATGCCTCTGTTCTAAGTGTAAATGTTATTTCTACT